TGCAAAGCACTTACTACTATGGCTTTTGCAAGACAATTAATTATTAAAGGGCATATAATATTAGTTATTATAAAGTTAATTAGATTTAGACAATAAGCATTATGAATTATTTTAGTAGCTCTTATATCCTTTTTTTATACTTCTTTCTGTCTCTCTCTGTCACTCTCTGTCACCCAGGCTGGAGTGCAGTGGTGTGATCTTGGCCTCACTGTAATTTCTGCCTCCTGAGTTCAAGTAATTCCCCTGCCTGAGCCTCCCAAATAGCTGGGAATACAGGCAAGCACCATCACGCCTGGTTAACTTTTTGTATTTTAGTAGAGATGGGGTTTCACCATGTTGGCCAGGATGGTCTCGATTTCCTGACCTCGTAATCCACCCGCCTAGGCCTCCTAAAGTGCTGGGATTACAGGTGTGAGCCACCGGCCCAGCCACCCAGTTACTTCTTATGTCAAGTACTCTAAATATTCTGCCCACTGGGGTTCCTTTCTCTGGCTAACACCTGCTTTGCAGAACCTCAGCCCACTTCATCCAAGACATACAAAGACTTGTACTAGTGGGATACTCCAAGATTCCTACTCCTCAAATTCCTCTTCATCTTCCCACTCATATTGACAGTAACCTACCAATGTTCCCCATTTCCTAAAGAATAAATGGCAAATTCCTTAGCTTTACACCATGGCCTTTAAATTCATTGTCAATCTCCCTTTTCAGGTTTAGCTGCTACCGTGTATCCAATCTACTACTTCAAATTGAGCTCTTAGGCCTCCCAGATGATTGAGTATACACACATGACATCCTGACTTTGTTCACAAGAGTTTCTAATGTCGATACTCTTCACAGAGTCTTCACCAAGTAATCTTCAAGAACTGAGAAACTTTATTAACATCTCAAGAAAAACCTTATAGGAATTTACAGTTTAATAAAATTCAAGCATTTATTATTAAAATGGAGATATGTAATAAATTCAAAGTTGTATTAATAAAAAATTTTTACAGGTAATGCAATTAATCATCATGAGAAATACATGGAGAATAGGAATAACATGACAGAGTTTGTTTTGCTGGGGCTTACAGAGAATCCAAAGATGCAGAAAATCATATTTGTTGTGTTTTTTGTCATCTATATCATCACTGTGGTGGGATATGTGCTCATTGTGGTCACCATCACTGCCAGCCCATCACTGGGGTCCCCCATGTACCTTTCCCTGGCCTATCTCTCCTTTATTGATGCCTGCTATTCCTCTGTCAATACCCCTAACCTGATCACACATTCACTCTATGGAAAGAAGGCCATCCTATTCAATGGATGCATGACTCAAGTCTTTGGAGAACATTTCTTCGGAGGTGCAGAGGGCATCCTACTTACTGTGATGGCCTATGACCACTATGTGGCCATCTGCAAGCCCTTGCACTATATGACTATCATGAACCAGTGTGTGTGTGCCCTGCTAATGGGAGTGGTGTGGATGGGAGGCTTTCTTCATGCAACCATACAGATCCTCTTCATCTTCCAATTACCTTTCTGTGGTCCTAATGTCATAGATCACTTTATGTGTGATCTGAACCCTTTGCTCAACCTCGCCTGCACTGACACCCATATGCTGGAACTCTTCATTGCTGCCAACAGTGGATTCATCTGCTTGTTAAACTTTGCCCTCCTGCTGGTCTCCTATGTGGTCATCTTGTGCTCCCTAAGGACTCATAGCTTGGAGGCAAGGCACAAAGCCCTCTCCACCTGTGTCTCCCACATCACGGTTGTCATCTTATTCTTTGTGCCCTGCATATTTGTGTACATGAGACCTGCAGCTACTTTACCTATTGATAAAGCAGTTGCTATATTCTACACTATGATAACTCCTATGTTAAACCCCTTAATCTATACCTTGAAGAATGCCCAGATGAAAAATGCCATCAGGAAATTGTGTAGTAGAAAGGACATTTCAGGTGACAAATAAATGTAACTAGAGCTCAACATTGATTCAATTTA